CCCAGCTCCTCCTTCTGGCCTAGCTTCCCATCAAATGGGGCCCTGGGTCCTCTCCTCACAAGGATTTTGGGCTCCTCCGCAGTTTTGTAGCCAGCCTGGATTCTGGCCTTCTGCAGCCTGCTCCCTCCCTTCCCTTCCGCCCCTGGGAAGAGCGACCCCCACCACTCTCGGAGACTGCACTGCCCGCCTGTCAGAGTGGGCACTCAGGTGACACTGCTGTGGTCGTCCCCTTCCTCCGTGATCCATTCCGGAGGGGGTCATTCTTAGTCTAGGCCTGCAGGCCCGGAGCTCCAGCCATGGTCTCCGCCTGTCCCTGACCGGCGGTCTGGGAGGCAGCAGGTAGGGGATCCCGGGCAGGCGGACCAGGCCTGGGTGGGGGGCGAGCAGGAGGCGCGGGACAGCACCTGGGGGTCCCAGCTGATGAAGGGTCGGGGTGGGCAGCGGTTTGGGGGCCAGACGGATCCGCGGTGTGGGCGCGCCGGGGTGTTGATGGAGGAGGGGCCGAGGTGCTGAGGGCGGGGTCGGGCTGGGGTCGGGGCTGAGGGCGGAGTCGGGTGGGGCGGAGTCAGAGCTGAGGTGAGCCTGAGGGCGGAGTCGGGGCGGGCTGAGGTGGGCCTGTGGGCGGAGTCGGGGCGGTGTGCTGAGGTGGGCCTGAGGGCGGAGTCGAGGTCGGGCTGAAGGCGGAGTCGGGGAGGGCTGAGGTGGGCCTGAAGGCAGAGTCGAGGTCGGAGCTGGGGACGGAGTCGAGTTCGGGCTGAGGGCGGAGTCGGGGCGGGCTGAGGTGGTCCTGTGGGCGGAGTCGAGGTCGGGCTGAGGGCAGAGTCGGGTCGGAGTCGGGGCGCGCTGAGGTGGGCCTGGGGGCGGAGTCGAGGTCGGAGCTGAGGGCGGAGTCGGGGGCGGGGACGTAGGCGGAACCCGGGTCGGGCTGAGGTGGGCCCGAGGGTTGGGCTGGGGGCGGAGTGGGTGCCAGCCTGAGGGCGGAGCCGGGGGCGGGCGGGGGCGGGCTGGGGCGGGCCTACAGGCCAGACTGGTGTGGCACGGAGCTGAGGACCGGCCGGAGCTTTGCGGAGGGCCCGGCTTGGCGGGTCCGGGGGGGAGCCGAACCCGCGGGGCACCGGGTCCGGGCGGGGCCGAGCCGGGCCGGGGCGGGAGCCAGCCGGGGTGGGGCGGGGCCGAGGCCGAGGCAGGCGGTCGGCAGTGCTGGGGGTTCAGGTGTTGCGGCGGCTCCACGTAGCCAGGCGGCCCGTGGGCTGGAGCGGGCGGAGCTCGGCCCGCGGCTTGCGTGAGCTCAGGCCGGTCCCAGCGTCCAGAGCGCCGGCCCTTCGGCTTCTTCTAGGCCATGGCAGGGCCGGGCCCAGGCCCGGGGGACCCGGACGAGCAGTACGATTTCCTGTTCAAGCTGGTGCTGGTGGGCGACGCAAGCGTGGGCAAGACGTGCGTGGTGCAGCGCTTCAAGACCGGCGCCTTCTCGGAGCGCCAGGGAAGCACCATCGGCGTCGACTTCACCATGAAGACGCTGGAGATCCAGGGCAAGCGGGTCAAGGTGGGAGGCCGGCCAGGGCCCCTGGAAGGCGCACTGGGTTCACTGAGGAACCTTATTTCTTTAGCTGCAGATCTGGGACACGGCCGGCCAGGAGCGGTTCCGCACCATCACCCAGAGCTACTACCGCAGTGCCAATGGGGCCATCCTTGCCTACGACATCACCAAGAGGAGCTCCTTCCTGTCGGTGCCTCACTGGATTGAGGATGTGAGGAAGTATGCGGGCTCCAACATTGTGCAGCTGCTGATCGGTGAGTTGGGGATTCCTCGGGACCACAAATCCATGCATACTTATATACATACATATATTTTTAGAGATGCAGTCCTGCTATGTTGCCCAGGCTGATCTTGAACTCCTGGCCTCAAGCAATCCTCCTGCCTCAACCTCCAAGTAGTTGGAATTACAGGTGTGAGCCACTATATCTGGCTTAGAATAGTATATGGCCTCATGCTGCCCCGGCTTTCCTCCGCAGGGAACAAGTCAGACCTCAGCGAGCTTCGGGAGGTCTCCTTGGCTGAGGCACAGAGCCTGGCTGAGCACTATGACATCCTGTGTGCCATTGAGACGTCTGCCAAGGACTCGAGCAACGTGGAGGAGGCCTTCCTGAGGGTGGCCACGGAGCTCATCATGCGGCACGGGGGCCCCTTGTTCAGCGAGAAGAGCCCCGACCACATCCAGCTGAACAGCAAGGACATCGGAGAAGGCTGGGGCTGCGGGTGCTGACCAGGGGCCGGGCCGGCAGACTGGGGGTTCCCCACCTCCTTGCTCTCCCCAGCCTGCCAAGCCCAGCCCTCCAGAGCCAGCCCTCCTGGGTACCGGCAACTACAGCAGCCGGGTGAAGCTCTGGAGCTCTGCATCCTGTGGCCTGGCTGCGGGATGGAGGCTCTCCTTGAGGAAGGGGAAGCAGGATACCCTGGCGGGCCACCCTGCCAGCCAGCAGCTGGCCCTCCACCATCTTCACATTCCAAGACTGGCCTGAACCCGCCGGTGTGGGCCACAGTAGGAGGGGCCAGCAGTCCTCCCTGTCCCATGCCTGCTGGCTCTGACCGTTTCCTCTCATGGGTTTGCTTTACCTGTGGCAGCAGGTTGCTGCTTTCCAGGGATGTGTCCAGTGCCCTGGGTTCTTCCCGGTCATCCTGGGGCTCTGCACAGAGCAGCAGAGCTAGAGCCATGAGACCCACAGACTTGGTGCCTGAGCGCAGCTCCAGGGAAGCCCCAGCCCCTTCCAGGCGGGGAACCTGCTTCCTGCCTTCACTGCCCCCGCAGCACTCACAGACATCTCCCTGGGGTCTGGCTCACTGCCTTATCAGGACCTCTGAGTTTTCTGACTTTCTGTGTAGCTTCTCATTTTCATCAGCACAGCATGGGGTCACGGCCCACAGCTAGGTGGGGTCACGGCCCACAGCTAGGTGGGGACTGTCTGCTGGCTCAGGGCCCAGTGTTTTGCCACTCAGGTTGCAAAATTAGCTAATCCTTCAGTGCCAGCACTCAGAAGTCTGGCAGGTGGGGGAATGAGATGAGAAAGTGGACATTTAAGGTCCAAGTAGAAGCTTGCATCCTTGAGGCTCAGGGATGAGAGGGCACCGCAAGGCACCCAGCCTTACCCCACAAGCAGGAATCCTGCCAGCCGAGCGTGGGTCCCAGTCTATGGAATCGAGTCTCCCAGACAAAAAAGGAGAGGCCCTGGCGGTCCTTGGCCTGGCCCATTTTATTCCCTGGACCCTTAACTGCCTCACCCTGAGCTGGGCACCAAGGTTAGAAGGCAAAAGTGGGGTAGGGGGATGTGGGAAGCAGCATTGTCCTCTGGGCATGTGGCTCAGAGGTATCACAGTGACAAAAGAGCCAGGGCTAGGGCTGGAGGGGCCAGGTGATCTTCCTTAGCCAATCCCAGTCCGTCTGTGTCAGCCCAGCTCTGCCTCGCAGCCCCCTCAGCATGGGTGCCCCCAGAAGTAAGCAGCTCTTGGACCCACGAGCAGGGCTGCGTCGGTTTGTGGTCTAGCTCCCAGGGGCAGGCCAGGCATGGCTCAGTGCAGTCCCTGGGCCAGTGAGAGGCCTCCCCCATGCCTCCCTGCCCTCTGCACTAAGCACTTTCCAGGCAGGCCTGGCCATAGGGCAAGAGCAGGCCTTACAGCAGTGCCACGGTGACCCAAGAGGCAGGGTTGGGGCCTGGACAGGGTTTCCTCTGCTGAGACTGAGACAAGCAGGGCTTGATGCTGGTGGTGGAGCCAGCATCTCACCTGCCAGGCTTCCTTTTGGGCAGGGAGGCTACCTGTGGAATGGCTGAGCCTGGTTCTGCAGGGGAGGAAGGCTGCCAGGAGCTGAGGGGCTAGCACCTGCATTGAGGGGAGTCTGGGTGCATCAGATTGGGGGGCGCCAGAGGCGAGGCTGCCTGGCTCCCTTTCTCAGCAGCTTTGCTTGTGGCAGGGGTGAGAGTGGAGCTGAGTGGGGTCTGGGCTCTGCCCCTGCGCCTCCACTGCAGTGCCTGGGCTCCCCTTGCAGGGCAGACAGTGCCTGGCACTGAGGGGTGCCCCCAGACCCCGCTGGGACTGGATGTGCCGTGGGCAGTGCCTTCCTCCAGCCTCACAACCTTTCTGCTGGGGCTGAAGTTTCTGGGGTCACATGGTCAGAAGGGGCTGAGCTGGTCTTTCACTGCAGGCCCACTCTGAAAGAGAAATCCCATGAAGCCTGTCCTTGCAGAGCCCCTCTGTTTTTGGGGGAACAGGGAGCATTCACAGGGTCTTGGGAACAAAGGCCTGGGCCTCCCCGTTTGAATTTCAGCCCCAGTTCCAGGGCAAGTCCCAGCCACCCAAGCATACTTACCAGTACTGCCCACCACCACCCACTGCCCACCTCTAAGAAGCCCGGCTCTCCTACTCTGCTTCCAGGCTGGGGCCTCACAGGTGGGGCTGTTACCTTCCTCAGGGCTTAGGGAGGGAGGGAGGACATGGACAGGGCCTTCCACCCTGGCTCCTTCACAGGGATGGTAGCTGACCGGTGATGGGTTCATTTGTCACCTTGGACTGTGAGCCACTTCCACTTCTCGCCCCCCAGGCAGGAGCACCCTCACTCCAAGGGCTTGGCCTGGAAAGGCAGGCTCACCTGGGACTCAACGTTCCTTCCCCCGCCGCCACTGTGCCCCCCGTCCCTCCACCCCAGAAGCCCTGACCTCATTTGGGCACCTTGCTGTCCTCTGGGCTTCTCCTCTGCCCAGGTCACCCTGTGGCAGGCCTGGGCCCTCAGGATGTTTCAAAGGCTCCACAGCTCCACCGCTCCACCTGGCTTCACTCCAGCACCCTGTCCCTGGAGCACCTCTGTCCTGTCTGGGCCAACCTGGTCTCCCTGCCCCATGCCCTCCCCTGGCTCTTAGCAACCTGCCCTTTTATTCATGCCATTTGGGGTCACAGATGCCTAGCTGGACACAGCTCCCAGAACTGGCTCCACCCTGGGGCCTTGCCCCTAGTACCCCCTGGCAGGAGCAACCCACCCCATGGTCGAGGTTCCCCTACCCCTGGATCCTGGACTGAAGCCATTTCCTACAGAGAAGCGTTCCCACCCCCTCTCAGGCACAAAAGCCGGTGTCCAGGGACTCAAGACCTGTACCTGGGGTTGCAGGGGCTCCTGCCCTGCTGTATCCCACCAGGAGGGGGCCCCACTGCCCTTCCGGCCCTTAAAACTGGGCTGGGAGAGAAGACGGGGAAGTGTGTGAGACAAAACAAAGCCGGCTTGTTTCCTCCCCTTGGCAGGCTAAGCTCTCCCGGCAGCCCGGGCTCTGGGGCGGAAGGAGAACAGTGTCATCTCTTCCTTTGTTGATAAATTGCCAAAGAGTGGGAACAGGTGGGGTCAGGGGCCAGAGTGCAGGGGAGGGGGCAATGGTGGAGGTGGCGGGGGGAAGCAGAGGGAGGTGGGCTGAGGCCTCGGTGGGGCCAGTGCGACGCTGGCTTAAGGAGCTGGAGGGGTTCCTAATACACATTTAATTCAGTTTCTCTTCCCTAAGAGGCTGCCGGAGTTGGGGCCTCCTCCAGCAGAGACCCTCGGACCCCTGCAGGGCCTGGACTTGGGGTGAACAGGGCTTCAGTCAGCGCAAGTATTCCATTTGCATTTGGTAATTTTTCATGCCACCTATTTATGAATATATAAATCTTTATACCAAATCTATTTTTTAAAACATGGAAAAGTTGCCTTTATGGAAACTTGGCAGAGCCAGAGTGTACACATTCCTAAACCATTAAACAGATTTCTATAACAAGCCACTGCGCCCAGGACTGGTTCTCTGATCTTT